TTAGCTAATTTTAATTAAATAAACTTCATAAGGTTTTGTTGTTTTATAACCTTTAGAGTCAGAAAATTCTGACTCCAGTGAGAAAATGTCTTCAACAGAAAGCCAGATGGCCTCTGAGTATCATGTTCATATTTGAAATTGAAATGTAAATGTTACCACATACTTGCTTATTTTAAGGCTGTGGTCCTTTCATTTGCTTTCTTTCCTTTTTTTCATTTAGTCATGTAAATTTGAGCACCTACTCTGTGCTAGGTATCCAATGGGAAACATTATAGACACAAAGAACATTCCAATTAAACTTATATAAAAGGTACTTTAGTGTTTTTCCAGCTAGCAAACATAATGTTCTTGATTTAGTGTTATAATCTTTATTATGTTCAAAAATAATTCCTCTGTTCCAATTTAAATATATATTATCTAAACATATATATACACACATATGCAAACTAGCAAAAATATATATAAACCAGCACACACACACACACACACACACACACACACACACACACACACACACATTGTTGGATTTTATCAAAGTCTATTGGTCATCTATTAAAATGTTCATTTATAACTTGCCTAATTTTAACTATATATTTAGCCTTTAAGGATCTTTTTTAGTGTTGTATTTCTTTATAGGAAATGTCATTCTAATTCTGGAATAGAGTCTATTTGGTTGTGTTCATTCAAAGTATTGCTGGATTCTATTTATGAATATTTTCTTTGGCATTTGTATCAAAAATTTATACCACATAAAATTTAAAAAATGAGGCCTACAACCATTTTATTAATGAAAATAACAGAAAATACACTCTCAATGAGCCATTTACAATACTTCCCTATTTTCTGATTTAGAGATAAATCAGGGTCGTGTAATAGCAGTTGTGTCCAAGAAAATATAATGTCAAGAGGCCAGAATTAAATCCATACAGAAAATGATTGTGTTCATTTCAGAGTAACCTTTAAGAGGGCAATTTTGGGGAGCAGCAAGGGCAAAAGCCAAACTGAATGGGGTTAATAATGAATAGATGAGAGGAACTAGAAGCAGCTATTGCAAGCTACCATTTTGAGAACCTGCCCAAAGAAAGAAAAGACTGAAGGGATGGAAGATTGCAGAAAGCATGATCGGAGAAGAGATATTTTACTTTTAGTGAAGCTCTATACACATTTGTCTTCCTCACTAGATTTGTATCCCTAGAACCTAGAACAGAGTCAGCCAAAGAGCAGGCACTCAATACAAATTGTTGACTTGCTGCTAAAATTGTAACAGAGTACAAAGAACATCCTAGAAATTGGAGACAAAGGGGATAAGAAAACAGAGTTAACTTGGAAAGAGAAGACACTCATCTCTGACAAGACTGAAGATGATTACACAACACCATCATTGCCAACCAAGTCCTTTGGGAATACAAAGGTTAAATCCTAATCATCACAACAGTCTCTAAAGGAATAAACCTGATTTACAGATTTTGATAACAAAATACTTCTCCTCTTTCCATTTTCTACAATGCAACCAACAGCAACATCAAAGGTAGGCTTAACCAACTCTTCGAGAAAAGTCAGTTTGGCTTATGTTTTTGTTGTACGCTTTCCAGAGGTTTTTAACTGAAGACTCTATGCTCTGTAGTTCTTTCCACAAAGAGCTGACTGATATTTGAAGAAGTGTTTTCATCTATCCAAGAAAAATATGATGTCTCCATCCCAAGCCTCACTCTTATTCTTAAATGTATGTATTTTTATTTGTGGAGAAGCTGTACAAGGTAACTGTGTACATCATTCTACGGTAAGAATTTTAGCAATATTATATTAGCTAGGTTTTTTTCTTATTTCTATTTTTTAATATAAAGGACTCTTCAGTAGTTAACATTGTAGAAGATGGATCTAATGCAAAAGATGAAAGTAAAAGTAATGATACTGTTTGTAAGGAAGACTGTGAGGAATCATGTGATGTTAAAACTAAAATTACACGAGAAGAAAAACATTTCATGTGTAGTAAGTATTAAAAATAAACAAAATAATAAGAGATATTTAACAGCCACTTTTTATTATGGTTAAGGAAATTTGCAAAATTCTATTGTTTCCTACACAAGAAGTACCAAAAAACTACTAAGGAATATGATGGATGAGCAACAAGCTTCCTTGGATTATTTATCTAATCAGGTATAGATGTTTTAGTATTGTGTTGTTATTGCAAATTTACTTAAATGTGTATGCATGTGTTTAGGTTAACGAGCTCATGAATAGAGTTCTCCTTTTGACTACAGAAGTTTTTAGAAAACAGCTGGATCCTTTTCCTCACAGACCTGTTCAGTCACATGGTGAGAACTTTGGTATTTCAGCCTTTTCATGTAATATCCCAATTAAATAATTTTGCTTTTCTAGGTTTAGATTGCACTGATATTAAGGATACCATTGGCTCTGTCACCAAAACACCGAGTGGTTTATACATAATTCACCCAGAAGGATCTAGCTACCCATTTGAGGTATTTCCCGTATTTGAAGTTTTCCCGTATTATATTATTTTGGTCTTCTCTGTGCTTATTTTAGGTAATGTGTGACATGGATTACAGAGGAGGTGGACGGACTGTGATACAGAAAAGAATTGATGGGATAATTGATTTCCAGAGGTTGTGGTGTGATTATCTGGATGGATTTGGAGATCTTCTAGGTTAATTTTTTTGTATTTCTACTCTACATTGTAAATATATTAAAACAAAGCATTTTTTTTACAGGAGAATTTTGGCTAGGACTGAAAAAGATTTTTTATATAGTAAATCAGAAAAATACCAGTTTTATGCTGTATGTGGCTTTGGAATCTGAAGATGACACTCTTGCTTATGCATCATATGATAATTTTTGGCTAGAGGATGAAACGAGATTTTTTAAAATGCACTTAGGACGGTATTCAGGAAATGCTGGTAAGATTTTTTTTATTCCTAAAATTATCCAGTTAAATTCGATCATTAAAAATTTTTTTCCCAGGTGATGCATTCCGGGGTCTCAAAAAAGAAGATAATCAAAATGCAATGCCTTTTAGCACATCAGATGTTGATAATGATGGGTGTCGCCCTGCATGCCTGGTCAATGGTCAGTCTGTGAAGAGCTGCAGTCACCTCCATAACAAGACCGGCTGGTGGTTTAACGAGTGTGGTCTAGCAAATCTAAATGGCATTCATCACTTCTCTGGAAAATTGCTTGCAACTGGAATTCAATGGGGCACGTGGACCAAAAACAACTCACCTGTCAAGATTAAATCTGTTTCAATGAAAATTAGAAGAATGTACAATCCATATTTTAAATAATCTCATTTAACATTGTAATGCAAGTTCTACAATGATAATATATTAAAGATTTTTAAAAGTTTATCTTTTCACTTAGTGTTTCAAACATATTAGGCAAAATTTAACTGTAGATGGCATTTAGATGTTATGAGTTTAATTAGAAAACTTCAATTTTGTAGTATTCTATAAAAGAAAACATGGCTTATTGTATGTTTTTACTTCTGACTATATTAACAATATACAATGAAATTTGTTTCAAGTGAACTACAACTTGTCTTCCTAAAATTTATAGTGATTTTAAAGGATTTTGCCTTTTCTTTGAAGCATTTTTAAACCATAATATGTTGTAAGGAAAATTGAAGGGAATATTTTACTTATTTTTATACTTTATATGATTATATAATCTACAGATAATTTCTACTGAAGACAGTTACAATAAATAACTTTATGCAGATTAATATATAAGCTACACATGATGTAAAAACCTTACTATTTCTAGGTGATGCCATACCATTTTAAAAGTAGTAAGAGTTTGCTGCCCAAATAGTTTTTCTTGTTTTCATATCTAATCATGGTTAACTATTTTGTTATTGTTTGTAATAAATATATGTACTTTTATATCCTGATCAGCTGCATTCTAAAATACGTCTTTATCTGA